TCTTTTGTGGATCTTCAGTTACTTCAGGCCATCTGGGTGTATATGTGCAAGTCACGGGATGCGATGGCTTGGCTTGGGCTCAGAGGCCTGACAGCTAGATTTTGTATTTTTAGTAGAGACGGGGTTTTACCATGTTGGCCAGGTTGGTCTTGAACTCCTGACCTCAAGCGATCCGTCCACCTGGGCCTGCCAAAGTGCTGGGATTATAGATGTGAGCCACCTCGCCTGGCCTACTCCAATTTTTTTGTATTGTAGTAAAATAAACATAAAATTACTATCTTAACCATCTGTAAGTGTATAGATCAGTGGCATTCAGCACATTAACACTGTCGTGGAACCATCACCACCATCCATCTCCATAACTCTTTTCATCTTGCAAAACTGAACCGCCCAATCACACTTAGTTTTTATGAGGTCTAAACAATTTCTTGTTACTCTTATCACTCCGACATTGTAAGCCCTGTGTATGGGGCACCCATGTATTAGTTATAACATACACATAGGGTATCTACTATTAGGCATTGCTCTAAGTGCTTTGCAAATGTTAACTGGCATAATTATCTTTGTATGTTCTGCAGGATCTAGCCAGTGCTTTGCACGTGAGAGGTAAAATATTTGAGGAATGAACTTCGGTACCACCTAAACATTTCCCATTGACTCTGGCTGTTATTCTGGTTGGCAAGTTAGGAAAGGAGCAGGTTACCTTGGGGAAAACGACTTTCGGGGCGTAATCTGATATTAGGTCGTAAGTTTAAAGAAGTCCTTTATTTTAGCCACATTTAGGCCAAGTTGCTAATAAGGGAAGCTAACAGGGAAGTTATTCCTAAATGATAGAGAATATAGGAAGTGACTCAAGGCAGTTAAGGTCTTGGCTTTCTAGTAGCACCGCGTTCAACTCCAGGAAGACTCAGGCCACCGGAGACCCAGGGTTGGGACAGCCTGGGATCTGTCAGCACGGTAGCGGGCGGGGGCGGGGCTTCGGGCCGGGGCGGGGCCGGGCTGGGCGGGCTGGGCCGGCCTGGGCGGGGCGCGCGACTGCTCCGGGCGGCGATGGCGGCGGACGGGGACTGGCAGGATTTCTATGAGTTCCAGGAGCCGGCCCGGAGCCTCCTGGACCAGGAGAACTGTAACGCGAGCCCCGAGCCTGGGGCGGAGGCGGGGGCCGAGGCGGGTGGGGGCGCCGACGGTTTCCCGGCCCCGGCCTGCAGCTTGGAGGAGAAGCTGAGCCTGTGCTTCCGCCCCTCGGATCCGGGCGCCGAGCCCCCGAGGACGGCCGTGCGGCCCATCACGGAGCGCAGCCTCCTGCAGGGGGACGAGTGAGTGCGGGGCCCCGGCCGGGAGTGGGCGGTTTTCATTGATTGTAGCTTTCTTCTTTTTAAGGATTTGGAATGCCCTGACAGATAATTATGGGAATGTGATGCCTGTAGACTGGAAGTCATCGCATACTAGGACCTTGCACTTGCTTACTCTGAACCTCTCAGAAAAAGGGGTAAGTTAGGAATTGAACCAATAGTGTTTGAACTGCTTTTAATGATGGGTATTTTTGTTTTTAGGTAAGTGACAGTTTGCTCTTTGATACATCAGATGATGAAGAGCTGAGAGAACAGCTGGATATGCACTCAATCATCGTCTCCTGTGTTAATGATGAACCCCTCTTCACGGCAGACCAGGTATAGAGGAGATCCTCAGCAACGCAAGGAAATTTGATTAACAGTGGTGTGTGTGTTTTCGAAGGTTATTGAAGAAATTGAAGAAATGATGCAGGAATCACCGGACCCAGAAGATGATGAAACCCCTACACAGTCAGATCGGCTTTCAATGCTTTCCCAGGAAATTCAAACTCTCAAGAGGTCTAGTACCGGCAGTTATGAAGAGAGTAAGGGAGCCTGCTGAAATCAATGATTTCTGTAATATCTGCTGTATTTTGCTTTTGGTCACAGGAGTGAAAAGGCTCTCAGTGTCTGAGTTAAATGAAATCCTGGAAGAAATTGAGACTGCCATTAAGGAGTACTCTGAGGAGCTGGTGCAGCAGTTGGCTTTACGAGATGAACTGGAGTTTGAAAAGGAAGTGAAAAACAGCTTTATTTCTGTTCTTATTGAAGTGCAAAACAAACAGAAAGAGCACAAAGAAACAGCAAAAAAGAAAAAGAAACTAAAAAATGGCAGCTCTCAGAATGGGAAGAATGAGAGAAGTCATATGCCCGGCACAGTAAGTGATGTTTTGCAGGAGGCGTCGAACACTTTTCTTCTGGGCCGTATATTGCCGCCTTTAGCGCTTCAGCATGGAAGGGATCTCAAATGTCATTCAGAATGGCCTCCGCCACACCTTTGGAAATTCAGGTGGAGAGAAACAGGTGCTCGGTTATCCTTATTTTCCTCATTCTCTTAAGTGACACTTTTTTTTTTTAAACTTGGCAGTATTTGACTACAGTCATTCCTTATGAGAAAAAAAACGGACCACCGTCTGTTGAAGATCTTCAAATATTAACAAAAAGTGAGCAAAGACAAAATGAAACTATTACCTGATGTTGTCTTTTTTCCCCTCTTCTATTTTGCAGTTCTTCGTGCCATGAAGGAGGACAGTGAAAAAGTTCCGAGCTTGTTAACTGATTATATTCTGAAAGGTGAGTTTTATAATGGTATAGGTGCGATGGCTATTTGTAGCTAAAAGTTCTCTTTTTCTTCTAGTTCTGTGTCCTACATAGAGCAGCAACTTTATCTGCGGTGGGCTCCAAGCTAGATTTCCGACAGCATTATTCTGAGAGCTGGCTACCATTACCCTTCTTGCTATTGGAAACTCAGCACATTTGAACTTGGGTTTGATTCAGTATTAACAGATCTTGACTACACTAATTCTTTATATTATAGAACCAACGGAAATATGGGCACTATTTTGAATTCTAGAGATGGTTTTTGTTAAATCTACTAATAAACTGTTCTCTTAGTAGATTAAGAGAGAGTAATATTAATTGTGCATGTGCAGTTGTATTTCTCATTAACTGACAGTATGCCCATTTGTTTTTATGGCTTTCTTATCTAAACTGCACTGATGAACTAGATTAAAGCCTTGGGAGATTTATACTATAAATTCAGTGATGGCAAGAACCAACACTGTTTTTTTGTGAGAATTGTCAGTGTAACTATTACCTACCAGTATTGTTCAGAGAGATTGAAACAGAATAAACGGGCTGTTCTTGAAGAAGCAAAACCAGAATATGCATTACTTTGGTTTAATACTTAGTGCTAACATTGAAACTGTTGGTGGTGATGGATTTTGTAGCTTGCTGCTTGTTTCACCACTGGTCAAATTTTAACCATTAAATTGCCATTCACTTTTAGAATCTTGTATTTAAGTTTTGATTTTCAAATGTTCTGCTTCATGTGTCTGTGAAGAATTGTACTTTAAGTGTGTGTCCTCTGAGGTGCTTGAGAAAGTGTACACTGCAGAACTGCCCATTCTCATTACTGTGTCCTATTTTATTCATGCCTGTGTGTTTTTCTTAAGTATGAATTCTAGATACAGCTACTTATGGATTCATCAATATCATGAGCACTTTTGCTGGTTCCAGTCAAATCAATGGCATTTAATAAATTTTTTAAGAAGTAAAAATACATGTTTGAGAGCCTTATATTTGGGAGTTT